ACTAACACTTTTATTCAGTCGTGTATAAATTTACAACGCACATACACTTCAAAAAAGACTCTACAAGAGATACTTGCACAAGGAAAAGACTAAAAATAGAAAACAAAAAACCATGAAATCTCGGGGGTAGCAAACATACCAAACACCTACAGTTACTATTAAACTGGGTAAACTTGGCTTTGAGTTTCCTAAAAGTTATAGTAAAAAGGAACGTTAAGACGTTTTCATTTTAGAAATTAAGTTATCCTTCACTCTACTGCAGAGAACAAGAACGTCAAGTGCTGTCAGTTTTCCTATTTTGTCAAAATGTCCAAAACGAATTCAACGATGCCTGACTTTCTAAGTTCAATACCATAGAACCGCCATCGCGACAGCTACAAAGTGCATAACAGGTGTTTGCTGAACTGGCTACAAAGACAACCGAGATGCTCTCCCCGGCTCCGCCAGAGTTCGGCTCTCCGGGCCTCCAACCGCCCTTACCGGGCAATGCGAAGTCCAGGGCGGACAGCACAGCCCTGCCAGCACTCCCTGCCCAGCAGAAAGAGACCAAGCAACAAGAACCAGGGGAGAGCAGCTAGGAGCCAGGAGGGAGTTCGCCTTCGCGAATGGAGCGTGCCGAAGCCGCTCCAGCCCAGAGTCTGCTGGCGGCACCGGAACTGGGCAGGGTTGGGGGGCCCCCCATCTGGGCCCGGCCTTAGGTAGGGGGATCTCCTCTGGACCAGCCCCGGGTGGGGGGACTCACCTCGGGACCTGGCTGCCCGCAGGGGCTGACCGCAGGTGGGGGACTCACCTCGGGATCCGGCCCGGTAGGGGGCTCAGCTCGAGACAGCTCCGGGTAGACAGGGGAGGACGGCGGCAGCGGCGGCGGCTGCTGTCCCGGTGCGGCGGAGGCCGCTGTACGGGTCCCGCGTCCCCACCACGTGGGACCGGTACCCGCGCTCCTTCCGCCGGACGCCGGCGGCGCAGCGGGGAGGGGCTGCACGCACGCCAGGCGTCGCCAGCCGAGCGCCGAGGCGCCTCGCCCATTGGCGGAGACGGTTGCGCGTTGGAGGCCCGAGCGGCCCAGCCCGCGGCCCGCTCCGTGTCAGTCAGTCATGGAGCGGCCGCCCAGAGCGGCGGCGGGGGCGGCGGGGCGCGGGGCGCGGGGGCCCAGCTGAGCCGGCCGTCGGAGTGAGACCCTGCGGCAGAGACGACGGAGGCGGAAGCAACCCGATCCCGGAGGCGGCGGCGGCGGGGGGAGCCGGAGCCGCCTGGGATGTTCAGTGAGTGCCGGGAGCACGGGCGGGGAGGGCCGGTCTCTGTATCCTGTCGTTGCCTCCCTTGAAGGTCATGAAACGAGTGCGTACCGAGCAGATTCAGATGGCAGTGTCCTGCTACCTCAAACGCCGGCAGTACGTGGACTCAGATGGTCCCCTGAAGCAAGGACTGCGGCTGTCACAGACTGCTGAAGAGATGGCGGCCAATCTAACAGGTAATGGTGGGGGCTCGTCTGGTGGGGTGAGCCCGCCCTGACTTGTGTATCTTCTCCTCTTTAGTGCAATCAGAATCTGGTTGTGCCAACATAGTGTCTGCAGCCCCTTGCCAGGCAGAACCCCAGCAATATGAAGTACAGTTTGGACGACTGCGGAATTTTCTCACTGGTAAGTACTCAGCTCTAGAACCTTTTCTTTTTGATTATAAAGCCTTCTTTTTCTTTCATTATAGATTCTGATTCCCAGCATAGCCACGAAGTGATGCCTCTCCTCTATCCTCTCTTTGTCTACCTCCATCTCAACCTGGTCCAAAACAGTCCGAAGAGCACAGTGGAAAGTTTTTACAGCCGCTTCCATGGAATGTTTCTGCAGAATGCTAGCCAGAAGGATGTCATTGAGCAGCTACAGACCACTCAAACCATCCAGGACATCCTATCTAACTTCAAGCTTCGAGCATTCCTAGATAACAAGTACGTGGTCCGTCTCCAAGAAGACAGCTACAACTACCTTATCCGCTACCTCCAAAGTGACAACAATACTGCCCTGTGCAAAGTCCTCACCTTACATATTCATCTTGACGTGCAGCCTGCCAAGAGAACAGACTATCAGCTGTATGCCAGTGGCAGCTCCTCCCGCAGTGAGAACAACGGTTTGGAGCCCCCCGACATGCCCAGCCCTATTCTGCAGAACGAGGCTGCCCTAGAGGTCTTACAGGAGAGCATTAAGCGAGTCAAGGATGGGCCTCCCTCCCTCACTACCATCTGCTTCTATGCCTTCTATAACACAGAGCAGCTGTTGAACACTGCAGAAATCTCCCCCGATAGCAAGCTGCTTGCTGCTGGGTTTGACAACTCCTGTATAAAACTTTGGAGTTTACGATCCAAGAAGTTAAAATCAGAGCCCCACCAAGTAGACGTGTCCCGCATCCATTTGGCTTGTGATATTCTGGAGGAGGAGGTATGAATACCATTTTTTTCTTCCCTGCACCCGCCTTCCTAATTTCCTTAGAATGTCCTTACCAAACACGACATATCTTAGAATGGACTTCCTAGTTTCCCTCATCATATAGCTAAAGCCAGACTAATGACATGTTACCTGTAGCCATTGAATTCCTGCACATGCCTAACCTAAGATGCAAAAACAATTTTTAGCAGCATTAACTTCTTATTAATGAATGGTCAGTATTTATACTATGTGAAATGTGGATAGCAACACTAAGCCTAATGAAAGACCTTTAGCTAATATTGACTTTAGCTGAGATTTGCAGTAAATATACACTTATGTGTGTGCACATTTGCTCAGGTACAAATAATCGGTAGTAGGATAACTGAGTCGAAGGGCCTCCATTGTCAACTGTAATGAATATTATTTTCCCCACAGAAGGTTGTGCCATTTCACAGTCTCAGCAACAGTAGTAAGAATACTGGCATCCCTGCACCCTCACCACACTGGATGGATGGTATTGGCTTTCTGAGGCCAGTGCATATCCTGTGGCTCCATGTACCCCGGGGTGTTCCCAGACCCCACTTGGAGAAGTAACACAGGAAGTAGAGTTGCCAGCTCCCCTCCCCCCGTCAGTCAGTGTTCAATCTTGTTTGGCTTGTAACCGTTTAGGACAGTCATTGAAAAGGGCAGGCGCAGCTTGGGTTTCAGGTCACCAAAAATCACTACCTTAGAAAAAATGTGGGCCAAGGAAGATAGAAATTAAACTTCACAGCATTAACTTTTCTTTAGAGTGGTCCTGAAAAAGCTGTGGGCCAAAGTATTTTTGTCTTATCACCACTGAAATTCAGGTAGCTCTGCCTCACATTACTTTGGATGGAAAATTCTTTACACAATGTTGAATAATTAAGGAGCAAAAAAATCACTCTAATTAAATTACAGTTAATGATAAGGATGTCAAGAATATTGGGTGCCCTAAATTAAACCATTGTTTTCCTGTTCCTGTTTTCTGAGTCCACTTCCAGTTAGGATGGCCTTTGAATTTTTGATTCTTGCAACCGAGACAGTATAATTGAAGGATTTCCTTGTGATGAGTGAAGAGTCTAGATTCCCATGTAGAAGCTTTAATTTCTAGAATTTTATAGTACTCTCCAAAATATTTTTTATTACATTTGTATTTGAATTTTCAAACATCTCTTTTCCTTGGAGACAGTTCCCTTTTTGGGAGTTCTTCTGATAAAACTGAGGAATACTGCCTGCATTTGCTTTCGATTTTCTGTAAATACAAAAAAAAATTACACTGACCTTATTAGCTTTGATGATACAGAGTTTGGAGATTATTCTGTGCATTAAAAATTAATATTAAAGAAGATAGCATTATGACATCTGATAACAGTAGACCAAAATAAAACATTTTAAGACTCTGGCCACTACTGGTAACTAGCTCTGTGGCTTGTCCTATGTTTATTTCCGGGTATCAGAAGTGTATCTGAAGACTCAGAAGTGAGGAACCGCATGCGGAATTCCAGGAACTGAAAGAAATTAAGTATGGCTGGAGTTAGGAGAGGGGCCAAGACAGGAAGTGATGTAGTGACACTGTCTTATATGAGCAATTATGGCGGCCAAACTAGGGTAGTGGCAGTGGCAAAGGAGACATGGATGGACTAGAGAAGAGCTCGGTTATTCAATTACTGTAGGGGATAAGGGAGAGCAAGCATCAAGGGTGACGTTTGTGTTTCAGGCTTAAACAGTTGGATGTCCATCAAGAAGAAAGCAAAAGACGTCATTGGAATGGTGGTTTTGTTTAAGCATTTCTGGCTTTCCATCATGGTTCATACTGAAAGTACTGTAGATGCTAGCTAACCTCTGCCCTTTTTAAGAATAAACCTTTTTTTTAAACTTAAGAACTAAAGCTGAGATTCTCCTATTCTGTTGTTGAGGGGCTTCCTGCATGCCCGCCCATTTTATCACAGCAATTTGAGAAGTTTTCTTTTTGGTTTCTGACAACAAGCATTTGGGGAGAAAGCCAGGCATAAATTAGTTACGATAGTTGGTGTTTAATGTTTCTCCAGTGAAAATTTGGACTTTTCTTTTTCCCTTATAGAATGCATAATTAAAACAGACTATTATTTTGAAATGAAATATTGAATATTAAAAAAAATAAAATAGAGACTCTTAATACAGGAGCCACAAACTCACATACCTAGAGAAACCAAACAGGTAAAAGCAAGTGGTGAAGCCACATGGATTAATGAGATGATAGAAAGTACAAAATCACTATGTAAGTCAGATTAAAAAGCCAGCTTGCACTCTCTGCTTTCATCTTTTTGAAGCAATAACTATTACATAAATCAGTGAATACAGTATTTCTACAGTATTTGAAACGGTGTTCACACCCAGCAATTCCACTTCTAGACATATATCCAAGAGAATGGAAAACATGTGCACACAGGCACTTGTACATGAATATTTATGGAAGCATTATTCACAATAGCCAAAAAGTGGAAACAGTCCAAATGGCCATCAAGATGAATGAATAAATAAAATGTAGTGTGTGCATGCAGTGGAATATTATTTGCCCATAAAAAGAAATGAAGCACTGATGCAGGCTGCAACATGGATGAACTTGAAAGCTTTATGCTACGTGAAAGAAGCCAGTCATAAAAGGTCACCTACTGTTATTCCTTTCATAGGAAATATCCAGATAGGCAAGTCCATAGAGACAGAGAGGAGAGGAGTGGTTGCCAGGGGCTGGGCAAGGAGAATGAGAGTGACCGCTAATGGGTGTGGCATTTCTTTGTGAGGTAATGAAAATGTTCTGTATTAGATAGTGGTGATCATTGCACAACTCTGTGAATGTACTAAAAATCATTGAATTGTACACTTTGAAAGAATTATATAGTATGTAATTATATCTCAGTTTAAAAAAAAAAACAGGATAACAGTAACCAAAATCTTCTATGTAAGCTTAAAATTTTCTCTGTTAATTATGCCAAATAAAACTGAATTCACAGCACTGTCCTGTAGCTTCTGTTGTCTCCCACTTAA